TTTTTTGGTCTGTGTGTTTGATTTTGTTATCAGGGTAATGCTAGCCCTGTAGAATGAGTTTGCAAGTATTCCCTCCTTCTCTATTTTTGGAATCGTTTGGGTAAGGTTGGTATTAGTTCTTCTTTAAATGTTTGCTAGAATTCAGCAGTGAATCATCAGGTCCCAGGCTTTTCTTTGCTGGGAGACTTTTTATTACCACTTTGATCCCATTATTTGTTATTGGTTTGTTCAGGTTTTGGGTTTCATCATGGTTCAATCTTGGTAGGTTAGATGTGTCTGGAAATTTATCCATTTTTGGTAGGTTTTCCTATTTATTTGCACACAGTTGCTGACCACTAGTGATCCTTTGAGGTTTTTTTTCTTTTCTTTTTTTATATGGAGTCTTGGTCTGTCGCCCAGGCTGGAGTGCAGTGGCGCGCTCTCAGCTCACTGCAAGCTCTGCCTCCCGGTTTCACGCCATTCTCCTCCCTCAGCCTCCCAAGTAGCTGGGACTACAGGCGTCCGCCACCACGCCCTGCTAATTTTTTGTATTTTTTCCGTAGAGACGGGGTTTTACCGTGTTAGCCAGGATAGTCTTATCTCCTGACCTCCTGATCCACCCGCCTTAGCCTCCCAAAGTGGTGGGATTACAGGCGTGAGCCACGCCCCCTTGGGACAGGGACACACACACACACACATAGACACACACACACACACACACACACACAGAGTTGGTGGTTGTGCCGCCCAGTCGCGAGTGTGAGGAAGGGACCAGATCGGTCGGGCAGAAAGGTGCTGGGTCAAGAGAGGAGGGGGCAGCCGGTAGCGCGGGCACGCCGGGTGCGCGCGGGGCGCGCCGGGTTGAGGGGTGAGGGGTGAGGGGTAAGAGGTGAGGGGCGACGAGGACCGGGGCGGGGTAGGGGCAGCCCTTTCCCAGGCGGTAGCGGGGGCAGTGGTGCTGTTGCCCTTTTAAACTGCGGCTTGACGGGAGCCGCGCCTCCTGTCGGTGGAGTCGGTTATAAAGGGAGCAGCCCCGCAGGCCGCCACATAGCTCCCGCCAAGTCCTCGGTGCCCCTTGCCATTTTCCAGCCGCGCTCCCACGAGGGTCACGGCGGCGGGGAGAGGTGGAGCCGCGAGAGCTCGGCCGGGGGCCCCGCCTGGTGGCCGCGGCCATGACAGCGGCTCGGGACTGGCTCCTTTTCCGCGCCCCTCCCGCCGGAGGTGAGGGGAAGATGTCCATGTCAGGGTTCAAGGCCAAACCGAAGTTACTGGCCTCTATCTTCCAGGAGAACCAGGAGCCACAGCCGCGGCTCACGCCCCACCGCAACATTAAGGTGAGTCGCCGGGTGGCGGCCTGGCGGGGCAGGAAACAAAGTCAAATTTTTGTTCTCATTTCAGATTACAAGTGGACACCTGAGTCAGCAGGACCTGGAATCCCAGATGAGAGAGCTTATCTACACGACTCAGATCTTGTTGTCACCCCCATTATTGACAATCCAAAGGTGCAGAAAGCACTCTGACAAGTGAGTTGTAGACTTTACTGAGATCTGAAATCCCTCAAAAGTTTTTTTTTTTTTTTAACCACAGATAATGAAACAACCACCATCGGTTAAATTTGATGCAAAAATATTGCATCTACCAGCATTTTCAGGTAGGATCATAAAGGAGTTATCGAACATGTAGTTCTTTTTTTACATTTACATTTTTTATTCTAGTTCCAATTGCTAATCCAGCATTTGTGGATAGCTGCAAACTGCGATATGTAAGTAACATTTACATTTTAAAAATTATTTCACTGGCTCATGCAGTCCTTTTCCTGTTTCTAGTGCTGATGAGCGCTTTGACGCCACATTCCACACTAACGTGTTGGTGAATTCTTCTGGGCATTGCCAGTACCTGCCTCCAGGTAAGCTGCACCTCCTTTGTCCTCTTCCAGTTGTTTCAGTCTTCTGTTTCCATCACCCACACAGGCATATTCAAGAGTTCCTGCTACATCGATGTACGCTGGTTTCCCTTTGATGTGCAGCACTGCAAACTGAAGTTTGGGTCCTGGTCTTACGGAGGCTGGTCCTTGGATCTGCAGATGCAGGAGGCAGATATCAGTGGCTATATCCCCAATGGAGAATGGGACCTAGTGGGTAAGCCATGAGACTAACCGCCTGGAAGAAAGCAATGGCTCCTTCTCTCCTCCTCCCTATGGAGGAATCCCCGGCAAGAGGAGTGAAAGGTTCTATGAGTGCTGCAAAGAGCCCTACCCCGATGTCACCTTCACAGTGACCATGCGCCGCAGGACACTCTACTATGGCCTCAACCTGCTGATCCCCTGTGTGCTCATCTCCGCCCTCGCCCTGCTGGTGTTCCTGCTTCCTGCAGATTCCGGGGAGAAGATTTCCCTGGGTAAGCGCCCCAGTGTCTGGCGGGAGTCTGAGGTCTGAGGAACCGCTGTGTGTTTATGTTTTAGGGATAACAGTCTTACTCTCTCTTACCGTCTTCATGCTGCTCGTGGCTGAGATCATGCCCGCAACATCCGATTCGGTACCATTGATAGGTAAGGCAAGAGTTGGGCTCCTCTCTTAGAGACGGGTCTCACCCTGCATCTGTTCTCTCCACAGCCCAGTACTTCGCCAGCACCATGATCATCGTGGGCCTCTCGGTGGTGGTGACGGTGATCGTGCTGCAGTACCACCACCACGACCCCGACGGGGGCAAGATGCCCAAGTGGGTACGTTCCTCCCACCCCCGATGGAGTCGGAGGGGCTGCTCTTAACGTTCTGTTGTCTCCCCAGACCAGAGTCATCCTTCTGAACTGGTGCGCGTGGTTCCTGCGAATGAAGAGGCCCGGGGAGGACAAGGTGCGCCCGGCCTGCCAGCACAAGCAGCGGCGCTGCAGCCTGGCCAGTGTGGAGATGAGCGCCGTGGCGCCGCCGCCCGCCAGCAACGGGAACCTGCTGTACATCGGCTTCCGCGGCCTGGACGGCGTGCACTGTGTCCCGACCCCCGACTCTGGGGTAGTGTGTGGCCGCATGGCCTGCTCCCCCACGCACGATGAGCACCTCCTGCACGGTGGGCAACCCCCCGAGGGGGACCCGGACTTGGCCAAGATCCTGGAGGAGGTCCGCTACATTGCCAACCGCTTCCGCTGCCAGGACGAAAGCGAGGCGGTCTGCAGCGAGTGGAAGTTCGCCGCCTGTGTGGTGGACCGCCTGTGCCTCATGGCCTTCTCGGTCTTCACCATCATCTGCACCATCGGCATCCTGATGTTGGCTCCCAACTTCGTGGAGGCCGTGTCCAAAGACTTTGCGTAACCACGCCTGGTTCTGTACATGTGGAAAACTCACAGATGGGCAAGGCCTTTGGCTTGGCGAGATTTGGGGGTGCTAATCCAGGACAGCATTACACGCCACAACTCCAGTGTTCCCTTCTGGCTGTCAGTCGTGTTGCTTACGGTTTCTTTGTTACTTTAGGTAGTAGAATCTCAGCACTTTGTTTCATATTCTCAGATGGGCTGATAGATATCCTTGGCACATCCGTACCATCGGTCAGCAGGGCCACTGAGTAGTCATTTTGCCCATTAGCCCACTGCCTGGAAAGCCCTTCGGAGAGCTCCCCATGGCTCCTCACCACCGAGACAGTTGGTTTTGCATGTCTGCATGAAGGTCTACCTGAAAATTCAACATTTGCTTTTTGCTTGTGTACAAACCCAGATTGAAGCTAAAATAAACCAGACTCACTAAATCCTTTCCAATAATTGACTGGTGGAAGGAAAACAAAAAACAAAAACTAAAAACCTCTTAGCTTTTCTGCAATTCAACTTTTTATTTTTATTTTTATTTCTATCAAAGACGGTAGAGAGAAACAGCTTGATGCTGTTTCTACATTAAAAAAAAAAAAAAAAAAAGACAGACTGTTGGTCTTACTAAGGATGTTTTTACCAGCCTGCCTGACTTCTGCAAACCTACCCTGTCAAGGAGATCAAAGGGACGCAGGTTTCTGTTTATTCTGAACAAGGGCCAGGCCCCGCGGAGTGTCTTTGGTGGATCCCAGATAACTCCTAGGTGCTGCTCTCAGACACTGAGGAGTTGAGCAAATCTGTTCTATTCTGCAGAACCCATAGGACAAATAAGAGTTCTACTAGAATTAACAGCCCAAAAGAATAGCTACAGCTAAGTGAAGCCACTTACGTGGGCTTTAAAAAAATAATGTGTTAGCTGATTCACATGCACTGGAGTTAATTAGTCTTAGAAATGTGTGCATCCATACAAATGCACAACATAAAGTGAACATATTCCTAGGCCCTTTCTGCCTGTGTCAGGGCCAGGAAGTAGAGGCTGGGAACTCTTCTGGTCCCCAGTATGGCAGGCGCCAGGGAGGGGATGGTGTGGCCCATCCCTTCTCTGGATACCTGGCCAGTGGCAGGCAGCAGGGAGGAGCTGGCCGACCCTCAGTGACTGACAAGCCAGCAATTCTGAGTTCTGGCCTTTGGGAGTCTGCCTGCTCCAAGCCAGTCCACCCCAGCTGCAGCCCCAAAAGCTGGCTCAAAGTCCTTGGGTGGATTCACTGGAGATGGGCAACTTAAAACAAGAGAAACTTTAATTTTTAAACCTAAGTGATGATACAGCTCTTCCCTTAGATTATCGCCCAGGCTGGAGTGCAGTGGCATGATCTCAGCTCACTGCAAGCTCCACCTCCCGGGTTCATGCCATTCTCCTGCCTCAGCCTCCCCCCGAGTAACTGGGAATACAGGCGCCCGCCACCATGCCTGGCTAATTTTTTGTATTTTTAGTAGAGATAGGGTTTCATCATGTTAGCCAGGATGGTCTCATTCTTATTCTTTAATGAGATCAGAGGGTAATTCACCAAGAAAGACCTCTCCTGTTCCATTGTGTCATCCAACAACTGCTCAGAGCTCAAAATTATAGAAGGCTTCTGAGCCCCTAGAGATTTTTAATTTGCTTCTAATCCCTGAGGTGGGAACATCATGAGGGAAGATTTGATTTTCAGAGTTAAATAAATTGTATGTGCTTTTCCAGCCATCTGGCTCACTCATTTCTGGGTAATGCACATG